CTGTAGGGAGATAAGTTAATTCTTTTCCTCTTTGGCTGGAACATAACCTCCACAGGGTAGGGGTGTGTGTGTTGTTTCATTGCTCTCAGTCTAGTTCCTAGGTCTTAGACGGTCATAAAAATTTGTTAGTGAATGCCAGGTTTGAGCTATGCACTGAGTCACTCCTGGCAGAATCTAACAACCTGGTGGGTTTAGAACAGAGTGTGATACAAGGCTTTTGGGAGAGGGTGGAAGATTGAGAAAGTGTGTAAATCCCAGATAGTAAACGCTAGGGCTTTGGATGTATTTAGGAGGAGTTGAAGCGGACACAGAAAAGGCTTCCTCTGGCATTTTAAGTCCGAACTAAGAGGCCAAGCTGGAGTCCAAGCTGCGTGTGTCCAAATGTTTTAAGGGCTGGAGTGTACTCAGGACAGGCGCTTTGGGCCAGGCTGCTAATATTGAAAAGAGCTTGCTGGGCGTTGTGGCTCAAGCCTGTAATCCCAGCATTTTGGGAGGCTGAGGCGGGAGGATCGCTTGAGCCCCGAAGTTCAAGGCTGCAGTGAGCTATGATCGCGCCACTACACTGCAGCCTCAGCGTGGGCTACAGAGCGAGACCCTGTCTGAAAAAAGAGAAAATGCTGAATTCAGTTAGGGATGCTTGGAGGAGACCGAGGGAACCCTGCTCAAGTCTGGGAACTAGAGGCGCGGGAAGGTCCTGCTTCCCCGCCACCCAGAGATCACGTTTCCCAGTAAACCCAACTTCCGGGTCCCATTCCAGGCCTCCAAGCCCACGTGACAACAAGCTCCGCCCTCTGCTGTCCCGCAGATGCCACTCGGTGATTGGCCGCGTCTGAAGCCGCGCCCCGGCGTCGCGTTGCAGCCTTAGGTCCAGCCGAGCGCCGACTCACGCCCCAGCCCCAATTGGGCGGCCGGTTTCCAATTGGAAGGGCTTCTGAGCCTCAGTCTTCGGGCGGCGCTGACCATTGGCGGGCAGGATGGAGGCGGAGCCTTGGGTTGTCGCCCGCCGCCGGGGGTTAAGGTGAGCGACTGCAGGCAAACCCGGCGACAGCGCAGCTCGCGTCGACCCTGGCTCCTCTGCCTGCCCCCTCAGGTGAGCCTGCGCTAGACCCCCGTCCCCTTCCTCCCTGCCCTCACTGCCCTCCTCCTCCGCGCAGGCCCCCGCCTCCTTCAGGATGACGCTGGACGTGGGGCCGGAGGATGAGCTGCCCGACTGGGCCGCCGCCAAAGAGTTTTACCAGAAGTACGACCCTAAGGACGTCATCGGCAGGTAAGGCCGCGGCCAGGGAAACGGAGGTCCAACCCTGACTTGTGCTATTTTCCGGCTCTTGCAGAGGAGTGAGCTCTGTGGTCCGCCGTTGTGTTCATCGAGCTACTGGCCACGAGTTTGCGGTGAAGATTATGGAAGTGACAGCTGAGCGGCTGAGTCCTGAGCAGCTGGAGGAGGTGCGGGAAGCCACACGGCGAGAGACACACATCCTTCGCCAGGTCGCCGGCCACCCCCACATCAGTGAGGCTGTCTTCCTTGCTCCTGTTAGCAGACTGTCTCTCTGCCTCTCTTCCTCTCTCCCTAGTCACCCTCATCGATTCCTACGAGTCTTCTAGCTTCATGTTCCTGGTGTTTGACCTGTGAGTATCTCCCTGCCACCATCTGAGAAGCCGCAGCTGCCTCCTATGCCCCTCCTTCCCTTAGGATGCGGAAGGGAGAGCTGTTTGACTATCTCACAGAGAAGGTGGCCCTCTCTGAAAAGGAAACCAGGTAAGGGTTGAGCCTGAAGCCCCAGGGGTGAGGAGGAGACTGCACCCGCCTCCCCTTCCCCCAGGTCCATCATGCGGTCTCTGCTGGAAGCAGTGAGCTTTCTCCATGCCAACAACATTGTGCATCGAGATCTGAAGCCCGAGAATATTCTCCTAGATGACAATATGCAGATCCGACTTTCAGATTTCGGGTTCTCCTGCCACTTGGAACCTGGCGAGAAGCTTCGAGGTGAGGGGATCTAGTGCCCTAATAGGCTTGGGGCATCCCCTCAATCTTGGTCCTCTCTCCCCAGAGTTGTGTGGGACCCCAGGGTATCTAGCGCCAGAGATCCTTAAATGCTCCATGGATGAAACCCACCCAGGCTATGGCAAGGAGGTCGACCTGTGAGTTCCTGGTCTCCCCCTCCCTCCCGTGCCTAGTCCCGCCTGACTCCAGTCTCTTTCCCAGCTGGGCCTGTGGGGTGATCTTGTTCACACTCCTGGCTGGCTCGCCACCCTTCTGGCACCGGCGGCAGATCCTGATGTTACGCATGATCATGGAGGGCCAGTACCAGTTCAGTTCCCCCGAGTGGGATGACCGTTCCAGCACTGTCAAAGACCTGGTGAGCGGGGGCTGAGAGGACAGTAGGGGAGGGAGCTGCCCCTCATGCTCTGGGTCTCTCCTAGATCTCCAGGCTGCTGCAGGTGGATCCTGAGGCACGCCTGACAGCTGAGCAGGCCCTACAGCACCCCTTCTTTGAGCGTTGTGAAGGCAGCCAACCCTGGAACCTCACCCCCCGCCAGCGGTTCCGGGTAAGCCTGAGTGTATCAGGGTCTGGGCCCGTTGCACTAGAGCTCACCCTGCCCCCCTTCCCAGGTGGCAGTGTGGACAGTGCTGGCTGCTGGACGAGTGGCCCTAAGCACCCATCGTGTACGGCCACTGACCAAGAATGCACTGTTGAGGGACCCTTATGCGCTGCGGTCAGTGCGGCACCTCATCGACAACTGTGCCTTCCGGCTCTACGGGCACTGGGTAAAGAAAGGGGAGCAGCAGAACCGGGCGGCTCTCTTTCAGCACCGGCCCCCTGGGCCTTTTCCCATCATGGGCCCTGAAGAGGAGGGAGACTCTGCTGCTATAACTGAGGATGAGGCCGTGCTTGTGCTGGGCTAGGACCTCAACCCCAGGGATTCCCAGGAAGCAGAACTCTCCAGAAGAAGGGTTTTGATCATTCCAGCTCCTCTGGGCTCTGGCCTCTGGCCTCAGGCCCACTAATGATCCTGCTACCCTCTTGAAGACCAGCCCGGTACCTCTCTCCCCACTGGCCAGGACTCTGAGATCAGAGCTGGGGTGGAAGGGAGCCATTCTGAACGCCACGCCTGGCCCGGTCAGTGCTGCATGCACTGCATATGAAATAAAATCTGCTACACGCCAGGGAGAACAGGTGTCCTGTGTCTGTCTGGCTTGGGCAGGAAAGCCCAGAAGGTGCTCAGCAGGGTGCAGGGATGGTGCCATTCTGGCCCAGACCTTTATTGGGGAAAATGTTGGGGGTCACTTGGTCTTGCTCTTGCCTTTACCCGGAGGTAGCTGGAAGGGCCGCTCTAGTGCAGTCAACTTGCTGCTGAGCCTTTCCTCGCTGGCCTTGAGCCGCTCCTCCACCAGCCCCTGGAGCTGCTCCAGCTCTTTGTTCACTTGGGTCTTGATGTAGGCTCGGAGGACGTGGATGTGGCCTGCAGGGGCAGGGAAGAAGGGGCAGGGTGAGGAGAGATGCTGTCTGGCAATGGGGGGATGGTCCCTAGTTGGGCAAACAGTCCCCAAATTTCCCCTGGTGGGGATATAGAGGTAGCAATGTTGTTTCCCTTTAGGAAATGTTAGCAAGCCCTTGTGTGAGAGGTAGTTGGGTAGGGTGGCTATGCTGGACTTTGCAGCTTCAAATTCTGATCCCTACTCAGTAGCTGTGTGACCTTAGGCAGGTTATTTAACCTATCTGTGCCTCAGTTTCCTTGTATGAAATGTGGATAGTGATACCTAGCACATAGGATTGAGGGAGGATTAAATGAGTTAATTTATGTAAAATGCTTAGAGCAGGGCATGCACTGCACACCTATTGCCAAGTATGTGCTGGCTGTTATTGTCATTGGCTTTCTCTTTTTTTTTTTTTTTTTGAGATGGAGTCTTGCTTTATCCCCCAGGCTGGAGTGCAGTGGCAGCGATCTCAGCTCACTGCAAGCTCTGCCTCCCAGGTTCATGCCATTCTCCTGCCTCAGCCTCCCAGTAGCTGGGACTACAGGCACCCGCCACCACGCCCGGCTAACTTTTTGTATTTTTAGTAGAGACGGGGTTTCACAGTGTTAGCCAGGATGGACTCGATCTCCTGACCTCGTGATCCGCCTGCCTCAGCCTCCCAAAGTGCTGGGATTACAGTTGTGAGCCACTGCACCTGGCCTGTTCTTTGTTTTTTTTTAACTCTTAAGTTCTGGGATACGAGCAGAACATGCAGGTTTGCTACGTAGGTATACATGGGCCATGGTGGTTTGCTTTACCCATCAACCCATCATATAGGTTTTAAGCCACCGTCATTGGCTTTCTAATGATCATTTCTCTGGAGCCACTTCAGCTGTGCTTTTTGTTTGTTTGTTTGTTTGTTTTGAGACAGAGTCTTGCTCTGTTGCCCAGGCTGGAGTGCAGTGGCCAGATCTTGGCTCACTGCAGTCTCCACCTCCTGGGTTCATGCAGTTCTCCTGCCTCAGCCTCCTGAGTAGCTGGGACTACAAGCGCGCACCACCATGCCTGGCTATTTTTTGTATTTTAGTAGATAGGGGGTTTCACGGTGTTGCCCAGGCTGGTCGCGAACTCCTGAGCTCAGGCAATCCGCCTGCCTCAGATTGTGCTGGGATTACAGGTGTGAGCCACCACGCCTGGCCTGCAGCTGTGCTTTTATCTGTCATCTTGGACTTCTGCATAAGGGATCATTTAGAGAAAGGACTCTGACTAAAAACAAAAAGTCTGAAGTCCTGATGTCATCCAAACCCTTCATTCTACACCTGCTCAGAGGGACAGGGCAGCCTGCCCTCTCCAGATCCTCACTTGGCTCTGGCTCTGGTGGGGCCACTGTCTCTAGTTCCTCTTTCTGCGGGGTAACTGCCTGCTCCTCCATCTCCTTGCTTTCTTCTTTCTCTGCAAACCAGAAGCAGGAAGAGACTGTGGCCCCAGGCCTGGCCCAGCCCAGCCCTGCCCTGGCACTCTCCCTTACCCGTCTCACTCTCTGGCCACAGTTTGGGTGGCTGTAGCCCCATGTAAGTCAAAGACAGATCCAGCCGCACCTGGGAAGCAAGGCAGAGGGAGGCTGAAAGGAGTGCACCTGTGCTGAGGGGAGGGGCGGTTGAGGGTGGCTCCTCATGGTCCACCACCCCCTACCTGGGGTGTGAAGACGTATTTATAGAGCTTGAAGTGGCGGAAGTAAGTGTTGACCACGTAGTCTTCCAAGGCCAGCAGCTGTTCCTCTTTGAAGAGGTCGATGCTGAAAGGAGGCCGCTGTGGTGGTGACTCGGAATTAGAACCCTGACTACCTTCCGGAGCCCTGGCTTTGCCTCCAAAAGCCCAGCAACAGGAGCAAGGAGAGCCCACTGGGGTCTTCACAAGAAGATAAGGGTGATGAATGTGAGAGAGACTGGGTGAGACCTTGTCTGGGGATGGGTAAAGTTTCCAGAATGTTCCAGGGGAACTGACCCTGACTCCATGGCAAAAAAGGACACTGGTGAAGTAGCGGTAGCACTCCTCCACGTTGCCCAAGGGGGTTGCTGGTAGGGAAAGCAAGATGCAGCAGTGAGGCCCTCTCTGGTATCCATTCATTCACTTCACTCAACAGCTGTTTATGACCATGAGCTTCAGAAGCAGACAGATCTGGGTTTCAGCACTGGCTTGTTTCCTTAACTCATGTAACAAATACTGAATACCCACTATATGCCCACTGTATGGTTTTCGGCACTGAACAAGACAGACAAGGTCCTGCCCTTACGAAGCTTATATTCTAGGGGAATAAACCAAGAAATAGATCATTTCAGCTATTAAACATTCTGAAGCAAGAGCTATTAAACATTCTAAAGCAGGTGTTATTGTGCACTATGCATATATTTGCATATATTATTTCTCAGAACAGTCCTGTAAAATGTGTGCTGTATCCTTAATTTCTAGATAAGGAAGCAGTGGATTGGAAAGCTGATGGCTTGTGTATGATGATGCTACTAATAATGACATATTCCAGGCAGAAATCCCCTGCTTCTGCTTCCCATGGTCACTTGTGCCAGGCCCGGTTCCTCTTCTCCCTGGGGCTCAAACCTGGTAGCTGCCCCCTCTCACCAATACAAGCCTTGTGAAGATCCTGGAGCAGGGCACAAGCCGCTGACGTCTGCTCCAGTGAGAAGCCCTGCTGGCGGCAGAAAATGAGCGCGTGGCAGAAGAGGTCCAGGGTGATGGCGTCCCTCAGGCTCTGCTCAGGACACCCTAGCTCCAGCAGCTCAGCCAGCACCCTTGGGAGGGAGAGAGGAGTGAGTGACAACTGGGCCTCCTTTCATCACCCTACACCCACCACATGCTTTGGAGTCAGCCATTCCTCATGTTTTCCCAACCTGACCCCTCAGCCTTTGCCAAGAGCTCTTCCCACGCCCCCCTCAGTCCCTACTCCCTCATCTCAGCATTGGTGGTCTTCTCCAGCTGGTGCATGGAATGGACGTCCAGGTACTTCCTGTTATAGTAAAAGAAAAAGAGTATTGGTGGCCGTTACCTATCATGACAAGGCTGTGACAGCTAGTGCGTGAGACTGGGAGTTGGCCACCGGCGTGAAGCTGGGCTCTTTTGCCAGCTTGCTGTGTGACTATGCAAATCGTTAACTCTCTGGGCCTAAATGAACTCTTATGAGCCTCTCCATTTCTAAAGCCTAGGGTTAGGAATCTTGAATTCTTTTTTCTGCTCTGCCACTACCTTGTATGACCTTGGTCAAGTACTCCCTGTGGCCCTCAGTGTCCCCCTCTGTACAATACTCCTTAGCGGCCATGAGACTCCATTTACATTCTGTCTTTGGCTCTTTTTTTCTCACACTGCCTCCTCTTTGGACTGGAGAGGCTGGAAAGCCAACTTCCAGTCACCTGGAGTAATTGCATCTCCAGGCCTCAGTCTCATCTGTAAAATGGGGATGCCCTGGCCACAGACAGGACTGTTGGGGAGACAATAAAGAACGCAAATATTCAGTGTAATTTTTGTCTCTTCACACTCACCACATGCAGAT